GGCATCACATTTTTTAAGGGTCTATCATGTCACGGACCTTCTACCAGACTTTTTCCTTATATTATTTTACTGGCTGGCTCAATACCCTGTGAGATATCTGTATCACTATCTGTACTTTTAAACTGAGGAAGAAACAAGAACAACAAACTGAAAAGGAGTCAAGTTAAGTAATTTTCACAAGTATACACAGCTACTAGGTGGCAGAACCAGGGCAGTTTTCTAGCCTGTCTGACTGCAAGCTCTTAAATATAATGGAATGCATCAGGGGTCAGCATTTTTTTTTTTTTTAAAACTCTAAGAGATTAAATGTTTTAGGCTTTGGGAACCATAGCATCTCTATCCCAGTTACTCAGCTCTCCATTTTAGTGTGAAAAGTACCACAGACACAATCAATAAAATAATAAATGTGGCTCATTATCTAAGTCAGAGAAATAAAACTTTATGAAGCCTGAAATTTGAATTTAATATAATTTTTATATGTTGTAAAATATTTTCCTCTTTTGCTTTCTTTTCTCAACAATTTAAACGCATTAAAAACCTTGGAGGCTATCCAAATCAGACAGCAGGCAGATTTGGGCTGCAGACAGAAGTTAGCTGACCCCCAGTAGCCTGGAGGATTATTTAGACTTAAGAGGGAAAATGTGAAAGAATCTCTGAATTACAGTCCAAACTCAGCTGCCAGAAGCCAATGAGTTCCATGGGCAACAAGAAAGAACAAAGGAATTGCAGGCCAGTGTGCAAAAACGAGAACTAAAAAGCGGTCAAGGCTGGGATTTACCAGGAAGAATGGGGCAGAAGGTCCTGTATAAACTGTCCCCACCCTTTGTTTCTAAGCAGCCCTACTCCTATCTAGCAGCAGGTGCCCTCAGCCTGGGGAGGGAGGCAGGTGAGGAGCTGCTAGTCACCACCTATCACAGGACCCACGTGGGTATCAGGGGGCAAGTCCTCTCATGCCCAGGCCCTGTCTCACCACAGGAGGCAGAAACCCAGGCTGGGATAAAAGGGCTCAGGGCCAGAGCACCCCATTCACTCACTTCCTGAGGTGCCGAAGGACCCTGTGCTGCCTGTGACTTTGGTATGTGTCCTCTGGGAACAGAAGCAGGGGATTAGGTCTGATTTTCTGTCTGACTCTCCCTCAGCTCCTAAGTACCTACTGCCGAGATGTCCTGCCAGCAGAGCCAGCAGCAGTGCCAGCCCCCTCCCAAGTGCACTCCCAAGTGCCCTCCCAAGTGTCCCACCCCCAAATGCCCTCCAAAGTGTCCCCCTAAGTGCCCTCCAGTCTCTTCCTGCTGCAGTGTCAGCTCCGGAGGCTGCTGTGGCTCCAGCTCTGGGGGCAGCTGTGGCTCCAGCTCTGGGGGCTGCTGCAGCTCTGGGGGAGGTGGCTGCTGCCTGAGCCACCACAGGCACCACAGGTCCCACCGTCACAGACCCCAGAGCTCTGACTGCTGCAGCCAGCCCTCAGGGGGCTCCAGCTGCTGTGGAGGGGGCAGCGGCCAGCACTCTGGAGGCTGCTGCTGAAGTGGACCTTGACTTCCTCTTCCTTCTGATTCTGCCTGAATAGCTGAGAGGTTCCAGCAAAAGCTTGAAGTCTTGCCTGGAGAATCCCTCTGCTCTGGTGTCAGGAAACCCAAAATCTTTCTCCTTAATGGCATTTAGAGACTTTCTTCTGCAGATCCATGGCTGCCCTGGGAACTCCAAAGCACACACCTACTTCCTCCCCAGCTCACGCTGCTGTATTCTGTGCTGCCTGAACTGAAGAAATAAAATCCAGAATCTGCCCCCCAACTTGCTACCAGCCTGCTTGATTTTCCTGTTTGTGTCATCCTTGTTCTGCTCCCCTGTGTCTGCTGGTGGCTGCTGAGGCCTTGGTGGACAGAGGATGGGGAAAGGGGTCAGGAGGAAAAAGCTTGCATTTCTGTGTGTTTTGTGTTTTTTCTTCTTTCGGTGTTTTCCTTTTAAACCAAGGGACTGAAATAGCATTGAGAAATATTTTTCTTTCAAATTCTGGTTCCTTTCACCTATGTAACCGCATCCCTCAGGCATGGCCAGGAGGCCGACTTCATCCTCCTTCCCACTATCACCTCTTCATTCTTGTGTTCCTCGTTCCCCACTCCTTCCACTAACAATCTCCCTGGACTCCTCCTCCATACTGTATGTGCATGCATTCACACACACATATGTACATGCACATAGATGAGATGAATCTGCATTGTAAAAAAATTAAATCACATTTAGTGCTGTATAATTTGCATGCAATAAAATTCAATAAAATTAAATGTAAAATTAAATGAGTTTTGTCAAATATTTATAGCTGCATAAC